GCCTCCATCTCAGGATGCCCTTGATGGTGAGGTGTGGGACCTGCTCCCAGGTGACACACCTGTTCCCGTAAGTCCTACCGAGTGGTCTGTTCTGTGTGCCCTAAGACAGCCCTGAATGGGCGGCAGTGAGGGGGTCTCCAGCCCTGTCTCCATCCTGGCTGACTCCCACAGACCCATCCCAGGAACAAGGGTTGGAGCAGGGCAGTGGCTGGAAGAAATTTCCCCTGGGAGTACAACGCAGACCAGAGCCAGGGTCTCCAACAAGGCAGGGAGGGCCAGGACGGGGAGGCGGCCACAGGATTCTTGGATGCCTCATCATACTAGGTCCTTTGTCTCTTAACATTGTTTTCACCACCCCTCCTCCACTGTCCTGATTCCATCGTCATGGAAACTTCAGGCTTCACCTTTACAATGTCAGGCCACCAACACCCTCAGCAGTGTCACCATCACCATCAACACCCCAGCGTCCCATCCCCATCTCCTCTACCACTGCCACCAGCCCCACTATCACTATCATCTCTGTCACCGTCACCACGGTGCTCTCCACCCGTGTCAGCATTGTGTCACCACCACATCACTGTCACCACACTTCCTCCACCTCCATCTCCACCCACCATCCCATCTGTGACATCACCTTATCAGCTCTGCCACCAGTATCAACCACTCACACCGCCTTTGCCATCACCACCGTCATTGCCCCCTCTACTACCACCACCATCACCACCACCGGGTCTGCCTCAGCCAGACCCACCACTGCCTCTAATTAGACTGCCACCATCATCACTGCCACCACCACTGCCCCTCCAATGCCTTCCTGATGTCACCATCTGCTTTCTCTCTGCTATCCTCACACCCAACTCCATCACAACCACCACCTTCATCTGAGCCGCCATCACCCTCACAGTACACAGCCCTCAAATGTGTACCAAGGAGGAGGACATTTACTACACGCTGCACCCTGAACAGTCTGGGACCAGCGGTCAGGGAACAAGGAATCGAGATGCTCACCTGCAGCTCCCAGGTGAGCGGCTCTCTAGAGCTTGCCTGGGAGCTGCTGAGGAGCTCACGGTATTCCAGGAAGCTCCCCATCCATGCCTCAGCCTGTGGCTCAGAAGCAGGGTCTTCGCAGAAGATTGCCCCGAGCTGTTGCAAAGCTCACCATTGTCACCTGCCTGCAACGGCCTCTCTTTTCCACTCTCCAAATCCCTTGTATTGGCAGGCTCTAGTCTGGAATTATACCGGTGATGGGATTCTGGAAAATCCCTCAGATTTCTCCAGGATGCAAGGAGACCATGGAAGAGGTTGGTGTAATGCCAAGTTAGCAACAGAAAATTGTGCAGGGCAAGCATCTTTCTCCCGCCCCAGGAACAAGCCTGCAAGGGACAGCAGGTGCTAACTGCTAACCGAGACATAGTGACAAAAATCCAGCCACAGAGATAAAGAATCAGGTTCATCTGTAGCTACATCCAGTGGAGAAGTTCTGCTCTTCAACTCCTCTGCTAAGCCACATGTGTCAGCAGGTGTAGGTGGGTGGATGCCCAGCATGGGGGTGCGAGTCTATTTATCATCAATTCCTATTTTTCTTACCAGAATTGAGTGGAACACTTCTTTGGATTTGCTGTCCGCTGCAGCCTTGGCCCTGGTTTCACATCCCCTCCCTCACTGACTCGCTGTGTGACCTTGAGCACTGTGTGTCTCTGAGCCTGGTTCATCCAAGAGTTTACCGACGGCCCTCGTGTGCCAGCCACTGTCCTAGACAGGGACAGACTTTCCCGCCTTTGTGGAGCTTACCCCGGAAGACCTGGCCAGATAATGGGCACAAAAAAAGCAGGCTCTTGTCCCCACCCCAGCCTGCCTGAACCCCACCTTGGCCTCCTCTTGCCTCAGCTGCTGCCCAGCCATCGGCCGAGTGGACATACCCAGGACGCCCTTGCCCGCCTCCCCCACCACGGCCACAGACCTTTGTCACTCACCAAGGCTGGAATCCCGTGGCTGATCCTGCCTCTGCCCTTTGGCTCCCGGGACTCAGCCCACACCACCTGGGTCACAGAGCATCCCATTCCCACACACCGTTGTGGCCACCTCACCAGCAGGGGCAGGCCCATATGCCCAGGTTTGCCTGGTGAGGAGCTGGGGGCGGGGGTATGCCCCGCCCCGGGAGCTGACGTCATAAAAGGAGCTCTGGAGGGCAGCCCACTCTGGCCTGGCCCCACAGCGGCAGTGTCCCTCCCCTCCCCCCACTCCTCTCAGTGGGGGCCCCTCCAGTCCCTGAGAATTGGTACTACGAAAAGGTGAACTCCTGGGCAGAATCTTGCCTAGAGCTTGCGGAGTCCAGCCAGGCCCCTGCTGAAGGGCCCCAGACCACCGGCCACTTCTCCCCCGTCCATCTGACCAGCTGGGCCCCTGCGCCCACCTGGCCTCCACGTTCCCTCTCCTCTCACCCACACCCCTGGCCATGGCTAACTACTACGAAGTGCTGGGCGTGCAGGCCAGCGCTTCCCCGGAGGACATCAAGAAAGCCTACCGCAAGCTGGCCCTTCGTTGGCACCCCGACAAGAACCCTGACAATAAGGAGGAGGCGGAGAAGAAGTTCAAGCTGGTGTCTGAGGCCTATGAGGTTCTGTCTGACTCCAAGAAACGCTCCCTGTATGACCGTGCTGGCTGTGACAGCTGGCGGGCTGGTGGCGGGGCCAGCACGCCCTACCACAGCCCCTTCGACACCGGCTACACCTTCCGTAACCCTGAGGACATCTTCCGGGAGTTTTTTGGTGGCCTGGACCCTTTCTCCTTTGAGTTCTGGGACAGCCCATTCAATAGTGACCGTGGTGGCCGGGGCCATGGCCTGAGGGGGGCCTTCTCGGCAGGCTTTGGAGAATTTCCGGCCTTCATGGAGGCCTTCTCATCCTTCAACATGCTGGGCTGCAGCGGGGGCAGCCACACCACCTTCTCATCCACCTCCTTCGGGGGCTCCAGTTCTGGCAGCTCGGGGTTCAAGTCGGTGATGTCGTCCACCGAGATGATCAATGGCCACAAGGTCACCACCAAGCGCATCGTGGAGAACGGGCAGGAGCGCGTGGAGGTGGAGGAAGACGGGCAGCTCAAGTCGGTGACTGTGAACGGCAAGGAGCAGCTCAAATGGATGGACAGCAAGTAGGCGCTGGCCACCCGGCCCTGCCTTCCCACCACCACCACCGTGCATGGGGCAGCAAACACGTGGGGCCGCAGACATAGCCTGATGGTTAATAAATGTGCCAAGTGAGTTCATGGCATAGCTTTCTCAGCTTTGTGGGGACATG